TTGGGATCTTGGTGGCCAGCTTCCTCGGGCCACACCTTTGTTATGGTTCTGTGCGTAGCCAGTCTTCAAAGGAAAAACAAAGCAGAGACTCAAGGTGATTTTATAAATTTTATTAGAAACTTTATATTTCAATACTAATTTCCTTACAAATAGTCTTAACTATAACACTTACTGCCACAGCAGTCTCAGATGGGCAATTTTACCTTTAAAGCTGCAATAATGGTCTTAAGTCTGTATATGAGAGCCTGGCTGATGAAGAGGCTTGGCTTCTGCTCTTGGGGCTGTCATCACATCTAAGAGGAAAACTGCTTTGGAGGATAAGGAAGTCCCTTCACATTGCTGTTCATTGTAAAAGTGGTTATGGTTTTCATACGTTTTTGAATTAAGACTTGCAGCCACTTGCGTGCATAAACGTGAAGGGAATCGCAGCTTGCAAAGCTCTCGGCCAGGGAACATGAGCTTCAAATAAGAGGGCAAATGCTGTTTTTAAAAATAATATTTCCTATTGTAATAGACCCGGGCCGTATTATGTCACGGGTGTGGTGGCTTTTGGCTGGGAACAGCCTGAGCCTCCCTCGGGCCTGGCACAACTCCTTTCGCGAGCGGGCAGCCCAGCGCCTCCCTCGGGAGGCGCCAAGGCGTGGGGGCGCCCGGGGCGCAACTGGCACTCCTGTGGCCCGCCAGGTCCGCGCCAGCCTCCGCGCCTCCGATCTCCGGAGGCCAACGGCCGCAGCCCCGCAGCGGGAGGGGGCTGGCGGAGACAGCGCGGTAGGGGCAGCTTCAGGTTTCCTCCTGGAGCCGGTGTCGGGCGCGGCCGGCGGGCGGGCCTCGCCATGTGATGCGGCCGCCGCGAGCCGGGCCGGGAGGTGGGCAGGCGGGGATCCAGTGGCAGCGGGGAGGCGCGGGGGGAGCGGGGGGAGCGGGGGCGGCACCCGCTGCTGGCGCAGCCAGCCGGGCCCGGGCGCGCGGCCGCGGCTCCACCCCCTAAACCTTGGCTTCAGCCCGGCCGCCGCCAGGCGTTGGCATCGCCGGGGAGAGCCTTCCGGACTCCGGGCGGCGGCTGGCTGGGGGCGCGTTCCGAGGCGCCCTCAGGCAGGGCGCGGGGGCAGAGCCTCGCCTGGGTTCTGGAGGCTGCGGGGCCATCGCTCCAGGTAAATGCTCTTTGGGACTCCATCGTCTGCGTATAACTTCTCTTGTTTATTATTTTCATTGCAGATGCGAAAGCCATGGAGTTGAGCTGCAGCGAAGCACCTCTTTACGTAAGTTGCTAAGCACGGGGCTTCAGGTCCAATCTGACAATGCCCCGACTTATTCCTTTTTCAGGGGCAGATGATGATCTATGCGAAGTTTGACAAAAATGTGTATCTTCCTGAAGATGCTGAGTTTTACTTTACTTATGACGGATCTCATCAGCGACATGTCATGATTGCAGAGCGCATCGAGGATAACGTTCTCCAGTCCAGCGTCCCAGGTGAGGTGTCCTCTTTGTTGTGCAGCTGGGAATGGGGTGAACTGTTCACTGTCTTGTTGTCCAGGCCATGGGCTTCAGGAGACGGTGACGGTATCTGTGTGCCTCTGCTCGGAAGGTTACTCTCCGGTGACCATGGGCTCTGGCTCAGTGACCTACGTGGACAACATGGCTTGCAGGCTGGCTCGTCTGCTGGTGACGCAGGCCAATCGCCTCACAGCCTGCAGCCACCAGACCCTGCTGACCCCATTTGCCTTGACGGCAGGAGCACTGCCTGCCTTGGATGAGGAGCTCGTGCTGGCTCTGACCCATCTGGAATTGCCTCTAGAGTGGACTGTGTTGGGAAGTTCTTCACTTGAAGGTGGGTCATCACCAGAAAATTCAGATATCCCCAACTAATATGGTATGTGTTTTTTCCTCTTCAGTATCTTCTCACAGAGAATCTCTTCTACACCTGGCTATGAGATGGGGCCTGGCTAAACTTTCCCAGTTCTTCTTGTGTCTCCCGGGGGGAGTCCAGGCCTTGGCTTTACCCAACGAAGAGGGTGCCACACCATTAGACTTAGCTTTACGTGAAGGACACTCCAAGCTGGTGGAAGACGTCACAAAGTGAGTTTAGCTACTTGATAGTCTCTCTCTTACTCTGTGTGGGTTTTGATTTGTGTTGTTTCAGTTTTCAGGGCAGATGGTCCCCAAGCTTCTCCCGAGTGCAGCTCAGTGAAGAAGCCTCCTTGCATTACATTCACTCATCGGAAACGCTGACCCTGACCCTGAACCACACAGCCGAGCATTTGTTGGAGGCAGATATTAAACTCTTCCGGAAATACTTTTGGGATAGAGCCTTTCTTGTCAAGGTTTGTACATAGTGATTCTAGCATGTGATAATTTTTTGTTTTTTTTTTCCCCATTGTTTCCTAGGCCTTTGAGCCAGAAGCCAGGCCAGAGGAAAGAACAGCTATGCCCTCCAGCGGTGCAGAAACTGAAGAAGGTACGCATGCTCCTTTCCCACTTATGGCAGCCTCAGCAGATCCTGATAATTATTTCTTTTGCAGAGATTAAGAATTCAGTGTCCAGCAGATCAGCAGCTGAAAAGGAAGATATAAAGGTAATGAATGACTCCCTGCTTCTTTCTTTGCATTTAAAAATCCACCTGACTTTATCTCTTCCAGCGTGTCAAAAGCCTGGTGGTTCAACACAATGAACATGAAGACCAGCACAGCCTAGATTTGGGTATGAAATAACGCTTTTACCTATACTCGTAGTTATTTGCCCTGTTTTCATTTTTGTACTCTAGATCGCTCCTTCGATATCCTAAAAAAATCCAAGCCGCCCTCGACATTGCTTGCTGCAGGCCGGCTTTCAGACATGCTGAATGGAGGTGATGAAGTCTACGCTAACTGTATGGTGATTGATCAGGTAAGGCCCAACTGACATTACAGGATGATTTCTACTCAGGAAATGTTTTTCTTTCAACTTCCAGGTTGGTGATTTGGATATCAGCTATATTAATATAGAGGGAATCACTGCCACTACCAGCCCTGAATCCAGAGGTTGCACTCTGTGGCCTCAGAGCAGCAAACACACCCTTCCTACAGAAACCAGTCCCAGTGTGTACCCACTTAGTGAAAATGTCGAAGGGACAGCACACACTGAAGCCCAGCAGTCCTTCATGTCACCATCAAGTTCGTGTGCTTCCAACTTGAATCTTTCTTTTGGTTGGCATGGATTTGAAAAGGAACAAAGTCATCTAAAGAAAAGAAGGTAAGAGTCTATATTGTAGAGGAAAACTGTAGTTCTTTACTTACTTGCTGGCTTTGTGCTTTAGTTCTAGCCTTGATGCCTTGGACGCCGACAGTGAAGGGGAAGGGCATTCTGAGCCATCCCACATCTGTTACACTCCAGGGTCTCAGAGCTCCTCAAGAACTGGGATTCCTAGTGGGGATGAATTGGACTCTTTTGAGACTAACACTGAACCGGATTTTAATATCTCCAGGGCTGAATCCCTTCCTCTATCAAGTAATCTACAGTCGAAGGTATTCTTATTGCTATTAATTTGGTATATTGCATTTTTAAACACTTTATTATAATCTCTTTTAGGAATCACTGCTTTCTGGAGTTCGCTCACGTTCTTATTCTTGCTCATCACCCAAAATTTCTTTAGGAAAAACTCGTTTGGTGCGTGAATTAACAGTATGCAGTTCAAGTGAAGGTAAGCATCATTTAACATTTGGCTTTGAAAACTAGTTTTCATTTTATTGTTCTGTGTCTTGTAGAGCAAAGAGCTTACAGCTTATCGGAGCCACCAAGAGAAAACAGGTACTTTTAACTATTCCAATTTTCCTGAGGAAATGAGCCATGATAACAGATTCTGTTTTTGTAGAATTCAGGAAGAAGAATGGGATAAATACATCATACCTGCCAAATCAGAGTCTGAAAAATATAAAGTGAGTCGAACTTTCAGTTTCCTCATGAATAGGATGACTAGCCCTCGGAATAAATCAAAGGTAATTAAAGTGATTCACTTATTTTCTATAAACCACTTTCCTACTGCTGCTGCTGCATCTGAAGACAAAAAGCAAGGATGCCAAAGATAAAGAGAAGCTGAATCGACATCAGTTTGCCCCAGGAACATTCTCTGGGGTTCTGCAGTGTTTGGTTTGTGATAAAACACTCCTGGGGAAAGAGTCACTGCAGTGTTCTAGTAAGTTCTCAGGTCTATGTGCGCTGTCTTTGGGATGCTTTTGTATCTTTTCCCTTTATTTCAGACTGTAATGCAAATGTGCACAAAGGTTGTAAAGATGCTGCGCCTGCATGCACCAAGGTAATTGCTCAGTGATCTGTGAATATATATGTTTACTTTATGTGTTTCTAATATTCTTTACCAGAAATTCCAAGAGAAATATAACAAGAACAAACCACAGACCATCCTTGGAAGTAAGTGATGTAGAAAACGACAAGAACTTTTAAAACCACATGAAGCATCTGTTCTGATTTCCAGATTCTTCATTTAGAGACATCCCACAGCCTGGTCTCTCCTTGCACCCTTCTTCCTCCGTGCCTGTTGGATTGCCGACTGGAAGGAGGGAGACTGTGGGACAGGTCCATCCATTGTCCAGAAGTGTTCCAGGCACCACCTTGGAAAGGTAAGGCTGAGTGTGTTTTTACATATTAATGGGGGCTAACTTTGCTCCCCTCCCTCTCTCCTAGCTTCAGGAGGTCAGCCACATCCTTGGAGTCTGAGAGTGACCATAACAGCTGCAGAAGCAGGTCTCATTCTGATGAGCTGCTACAGTCCATGGGCTCTTCTCCCTCTACAGAGTCTTTCATAATGGAAGGTGAGGAGAAGACACACTTCCATTTATTTGTGCTTCTGGCTTTTCTTTTCTAAACACACATTAGATGTTGTGGATTCTTCTCTGTGGAGTGACCTCAGCAGTGATGCCCAGGAGTTTGAAGCAGAATCTTGGAGTCTTGTGGTGGATCCCTCATTTTGTAATAGGCAGGAGAAGGATGTCATCAAAAGACAGGATGTCATTTTTGGTAAGCGTTTCAAATATGCTCTTTGGGTTGAAGTTTAAGGCTTATGTGTGCTCACACATTTCAGAGCTAATGCAAACAGAGATGCATCACATCCAGACCCTGTTCATCATGTCTGAGATCTTCAGGAAAGGCATGAAAGAGGAGCTGCAGCTGGACCACAGCACCGTGGATAAAATTTTCCCCTGTTTAGATGAGTTGCTTGAAATCCACAGGCATTTCTTCTACAGTATGAAGGAACGAAGGCAGGAATCCTGTGCTGGCAGCGACAGGAATTTTGTGATCGACCGAATTGGAGATATTTTGGTACAACAGGTAAGAAGAGCTTAAAGTCCTTGACCTTTATGTACAAACCATTATTTAAATGTTATTCTTCCAGTTTTCAGAAGAAAATGCAAGTAAAATGAAGAAAATATATGGAGAATTCTGTTGCCATCATAAAGAAGCTGTTAACCTCTTTAAAGAACTCCAGCAGAATAAAAAGTTTCAGAATTTTATTAAGGCAAGTATTTTAAAACTTTATTACAAAGTGATATTTGTGTACATAAAAGTATATATTTTTTAAGCTCCGAAATAGTAATCTTTTGGCTCGACGCCGAGGAATTCCAGAATGCATTCTGTTGGTCACTCAGCGTATTACAAAATACCCTGTCTTGGTGGAAAGGATATTGCAGTACACAAAGGGTAAGTTGTGACTTCTGGGATAAAAATTTGCCTTTTTGTTTGTTTGTTTCTTTTTCCCACGCAGAAAGAACTGAGGAACATAAAGACTTACGCAAAGCGCTTTGCTTAATTAAAGACATGATTGCAACAGTGGATTTAAAAGTCAATGAATATGAGAAAAACCAAAAATGGCTTGAGATCCTAAATAAGATTGAAAACAAAACATACACGAAGCTCAAAAATGGACATGTGTTTAGGAAGCAGGCACTGATGAGTGAAGAAAGGACTCTGTTATATGATGGCCTTGTTTACTGGAAAACTGCTACAGGTCGTTTCAAAGGTACTGTGGCTCTACCAGACCAATTTCTCCCTTCATTAATACTAGTAATGTTTTTTCTTTAAAGATATCCTAGCTCTACTTCTAACTGATGTGCTGCTCTTTTTACAAGAAAAAGACCAGAAATACATCTTTGCAGCCGTTGTAAGTATATGACTGTGTGATGTATTTAAAAAGTTTCATCTGCTCACCTTCCTATTTTATGTAGGATCAGAAGCCATCAGTTATTTCCCTTCAAAAGCTTATTGCTAGAGAAGTTGCTAATGAGGAGAGAGGAATGTTTCTGATCAGTGCTTCATCTGCTGGTCCTGAGATGTATGAAATTCACACCAATTCCAAGGAGGAACGCAATAACTGGATGAGACGGATCCAGCAGGCTGTAGAAAGGTAACATTTCCTTCCGTCCATAATCTATGGAACAGTTGTGTCTCTTGACTATTGTCTTTTAAAGTTGTCCTGAAGAAAAAGGGGGAAGGACAAGTGAATCTGATGAAGACAAGAGGAAAGCTGAAGCCAGAGTGGCCAAAATTCAGCAATGTCAAGGTACAGTGCAGGCACTTCTGGCTCCCTGGTCGGATAATCTTCTATGGTAAATACTATTTCATAGAAATACTCACTAACCAAGACCAACAAATTTGTGCGTATTTGGAGGAGAAGCTGCATATCTATGCTGAACTTGGAGAACTGAGCGGATTTGAGGACGTCCATCTAGAGCCCCACCTCCTTATTAAACCTGACCCAGGCGAGCCTCCCCAGGCAGCCTCATTACTGGCAGCAGCACTGAAAGAAGGTAAACTGCTGTGAGAAGGGTTTGGGTCGACATTTAGATTTATTTTTGTTTTTCTCCATCTTAGCTGAGAGCCTACAAGTTGCAGTGAAGGCCTCACAGATGGGCGCCGTGAGTCAATCATGTGAGGACAGTTGTGGAGACTCTGTCTTGGCGGACACACTCAGTTCTCATGATGTACCAGGATCACCGACTGCCTGTAAGTGAAAATGCAGGCCTTGGCAATGAGCCTTTTTGTTTCTGTCTCGATGGCGTGCTTCCAGCATTAGTCACAGGAGGGAGAGAAGGAAGAGGCTGTTCGGATGTGGATCCCGGGATCCAGGGTGTGGTAACCGACTTGGCCGTCTCTGATGCAGGGGAGAAGGTATTGTGAACTGATTTGTTAGTAAACGGCAGTTATTCATTTTCTTGTTTTTTATGTATTTTAGGTGGAATGTAGAAATTTTCCAGGTTCTTCACAATCAGAGGTGAGCTGCTGCACATACCTTAAATGTATCACAAGAATTTGACACTTACAATTTTGTTTTTCAGATTATACAAGCCATACAGAATTTAACCCGTCTCTTATACAGCCTTCAGGTAACTATCCTCCTCTAATCTTTGACCTTGTGTTCAGTGATTTTTCCTCTGTCTGCTCTGACAGGCCGCCTTGACCATTCAGGACAGCCACATTGAGATCCACAGGCTGGTTCTCCAGCAGCAGGAGGGCCTGTCTCTCGGCCACTCTATCCTCCGAGGCGGCCCCTTGCAGGACCAGAAGTCTCGCGACGCGGACAGGCAGCATGAGGAGCTGGCCAATGTGCACCAGCTTCAGCACCAGCTCCAGCAGGAGCAGCGGCGCTGGCTGCGCAGGTGTGAGCAGCAGCAGCGGGCGCAGGCGACCAGGGAGAGCTGGCTGCAGGAGCGGGAGCGGGAGTGCCAGTCGCAGGAGGAGCTGCTGCTGCGGAGCCGGGGCGAGCTGGACCTCCAGCTCCAGGAGTACCAGCACAGCCTGGAGCGGCTGAGGGAGGGCCAGCGCCTGGTGGAGAGGGAGCAGGCGAGGATGCGGGCCCAGCAGAGCCTGCTGGGCCACTGGAAGCACGGCCGGCAGAGGAGCCTGCCCGCGGTGCTCCTTCCGGGTGGCCCCGAGGTATGGACCTTCTGCGGTGCTGTGAGGCAGCCTTATTGTACTTTTCCTCTGTTTCTTTACACAGGTAATGGAACTTAATCGATCTGAGAGTTTATGTCATGAAAACTCATTCTTCATCAATGAAGCTTTAGTACAAATGTCATTTAACACTTTCAACAAACTGAATCCATCAGTTATCCATCAGGATGCCACTTACCCTACAACTCAATCTCATTCTGACTTGGTGAGGACTAGTGAACATCAAGTAGACCTCAAGGTGGACCCTTCTCAGCCTTCGAATGTCAGTCACAAACTGTGGACAGCCGCTGGTTCCGGCCATCAGATACTTCCTTTCCATGAAAGCAGCAAGGATTCTTGTAAAAATGGTAATTAACACTTTAAACATCATCTGTATAGTCATCTGGTAATGCGGCCATATTTTGCATTCAGGCTCCAGTATGACAAAGTGCAGTTGTACGTTGACATCTCCCCCGGGACTGTGGACTGGAACCACATCTACTTTGAAAGGTAATACTGCAAGGGGGGTGCTTAGCCTTCTTCTCCTGTAACCTGTGCTGTCTGTTTCTTGCAGATTTGGACACCTCCCACACTGAGTCCCCAACCCCCCATGACTCAAATTCACACCGCCCTCAACTGCAGGCGTTTATAACAGAAGCAAAGCTAAATCTACCGACAAGGACAATGACCAGACAAGATGGGGAAACTGGAGATGGAGCCAAAGAAAATATTGTTTACCTCTAATTGTGTTGTCATTTTTCCAAACAAAACAAAACACTGGCACTTTTGGGAGAAACTTTTTGTCTCCATTCCTTATGTATGTGTGATTGTCTGTGTCCAAATTGCTTTAAGAATAATATTTAATATTTCCTGGAAGCTCATTTTTTTGGCATGAGTCTAATTAAATTATTGAAAGCCACCCTGTTTGTATAATCTTTAACTTATCAAATCTAATTTCAGATTTCTGGAGGAGAAACTAACTTGAATAAGCAGGACTATTTTAAAAGTTGTTTTGACGCTAGAGTAAAATTCCATGTCACATTTTCTACCCAATCATCTGGATTTCAAGATTCCTTTTAAGATCTCAATGAAGCAATTTGGATTTAAAGAGTGGTATTCACAAGGGGTGAACTTTCACAGTCAGGGCAGTTGCCTCAGTGCCCACATAGGCAGAGGAGGATGTGGGAAAGGGTTTTTCTCAGCTAGTTTTTGTGTGCTCATTTCTTCTGGGAGCATTAAAAGTGGTGATCTGTTACAGTCACTATTCAACTGGGCACGTGTTGTGATTGGTCAGTCACTGAGCCAGGGATACAGTCCGGACTTGCTTAGTACCTAAGCCTAATGCTGGTGGGGTTTCAAGACATGGTTCAGCATCATCTTTTAACAAGGCCCAGAGGCCCAGAGCCCCCATCAAGTCATTTTGATGTAAATAGTGAACTTTGTTAGAGCCCTCACTTCTATCAATCAGCTGTCCTGTCCCTGCCAGCACCTGGAGCACCAACTACCACTCCCTGGAAAGAACCCTTCCCTGCAGTTTTTTAAGGACAAAACTGCCCACTCCTCATTAAGTTTGCTGCCTGGATACACTTTTCCACAAAGGAAAACTGGCATATCCTGCCTTCCGAGTAGTATGGGTCTCTGTGTGAGAAACCAGGAGATATTTTCATCTTGTTCGGAAATACTTGTATGTATTTTGGTGTCAATAAATATCTTGTACCTCATTATTTTACTTTGTAATTTTAACATTATGTGT